AGTGAGCCAAGATTGAGCCACTACAGTCTGTCCTGGGTGACAGAGTGAGACTCCGTCTCCAAAAAAATAAAATAAAAATAAATGTGCATAAGGCATGGCAGTGTAGTATGGGAAAGGAAAGGGAGTGGAAGTTCACAGCACATTCTGAGGCTGTATTTTAAGATGAGAGGTAACATCTATGCAGTTTATCTCGAAGTTATTATCTTGAGATCAGGAGGGGAAAGAGGAAAAGGGAAAGAAGAAGAAAAAAAAGGTTTAAAACGTGGTTTGAGACTCAGCTGCTAAGCTGCTGGTTACACACTCTGGGACTCAACTTCAGGAGTCAGAATCTGCCTTCTAAGCTTGAAAATATGTTTAACCTCCTGAAAGGGGGTTTCCTGCTGAACTGTGGCTGAAATTTCTCTGAACTAATTCAGGTTTTTTCTTTTCCCTTCTTTTGATTCCTTTATAGAAGATTACTGCCATATAATTCCAGATTTTCCATGCATTTAACAATTTTATTTCATTGTTGATGTGTTTTTATTTTCTGGTCTGAGAATGAGTAGATTGGGAGATAAGGTGGGAGAAAGGCTTGACCATGGAGCCAGCAGTCTCATCCTAAATTCCTGATCCCTGGAGGACACCAGGCCTTCCCTCCTGCTTCAGTGTGGTTTGTGTGGCCTGGGCCTCCCCTACCGCTCTGAGGCCAGGGGATGGCTCCACTGGGCAGTGAGTCTCGAATTCCCAGCACACACTTGTGGGTCCCCGTCCAGGAAGAAGGAGCAGGAAGAGCCCATTGAGTACAGGCAGGAAATTCCGCTTAAATGCAAATGTCCCCTGGGAGGGGTCAGGTCACAGCGAAGGGAGGAAGCCCACCCTATCAAGGGCTGTGTCTGGAACCGCTTCATCTCGCTCCACTCAGCCGTGTAAGATCCTTCTTCTGTCAATCAGTTCCCTGGGGGGGCGGAATTTGGAGCTCTACCCAATCAGTGTTGGGGGCGAGTTCTTGGGAACTGCCAGTCAGGCGCGCTGCCGGGAGGAGGGTGGAGCTTTCTACACCCCTCTGAGCTCCCGCTCCTGGCTCTGTAGCTGAGAGAAGCCCTGGCAGGTCAGTGGCAGGCACTGTCACGCTGAGTCCTATGCTGGCAGCGGGGAACCTTGGGGAGAACACGGGACACCGCGGAAGCCGGGAAATGGTGAGTGTGCGGGGCCCGGCGTCCTGGGGCAGAGCTCCATGCCCACAGCTCCGCGTCTTCCCAGATTGTGCGGCTGTAACCGGCACAGGTTCGCGGTCCGAGTCACTGCACCGAGACTCCAAGGCCTGCAGCAGAAACAGTTTAATAGGGGGAGAGGAGAGAAGACCCCAGTTCCGCCTCCATGAGAGGTTTGGGGATGGGGGTGTTTAGGGGTCTGGACAGGGGCGGCTGAAGTGTGGGGTCGCTGGTTGGTGGGGAAGTGACAGGCGAATCCTGGGACGGGAGGTGAAGAAACCGCATTCTCCTGCTGAGTGGGTTCCCTCGTGGGGTTTTCACCCTGCTTGGCGCCAGCCTTTCCGTTGGAATTCAAGATCTGAGAAAGAACTTGGGCAACTCGAGCAGCTCTCCGAGATCTTATCCCCAGGCACAATGCAGAAGCCGGCGGTCAGTGTCTTCTGTGACCTGACTCTCAGGAAGGCGGCCCCCGCGAGGCAGTGGGGCTCAGGGTACCTGGTTAATATCTAACTGCAATCAGAATGGGACAATCACCTTGTTCTTCCCCAACCCCAGTTTCCATTCCTTGGGGACACACGGCTGGTCAGCCAGTTGAATGATTGTATTTGGGGGAGAAGACAGAAGTGATCTCTTCCTTCCTGACTCTCAGACTAATGAAGAGAGAAAACAATATGTAAGCACTGGAGAACCCACTCATTCCAGTTGCCTTACTCCTTTGTACATGTGGGGTGTTTCAGGATTCAGTAGCCTTTGAGGATGTGGCGGTGAACTTCACCCAGGAAGAGTGGGCTTTGCTGGGTCCATCACAGAAGAGTCTGTACAGAGATGTGATGTGGGAAACCATTAGGAACCTGGACTGTATAGGTAAAAATGACATTATGTCTTCACTTAGTCAATCTACAGTGTTTTTTCTGTGTCCACCTTTTAGGAATGAAATGGGAAGACACAAACATTGAAGATCAGCACAGAAATCCCAGGAGGAGCCTAAGGTAATTTGCACTCACAAGAGAAAGACATATATACCTTTATTAATATACTTCTCATGTTTTACAGATGTCATATCATAGAGAGATTTAGTGAAAGTCGCCAGCCAGATAGTACTGTGAATGAAAAACCTCCTGGAGTAGATCCATGTAAAAGCAGTGTGTGTGGAGAAATCATGGGTTGTTCATTCCTTAATTGCTATATCACATTTGATGCTGGACACAAACCAGATGAGTGTCAGGAATATGGAGAGAAGCCACATACACATAAACAATGTGGGACAGCCTTCAATTATCACCACTCCTTTCAAACACAGGAAAGACCTCACACTGGAAAGAAACGCTATGATTGTAAGGAATGTGGGAAAACCTTCAGTTCTTCGGGAAACCTTCGAAGACACATAATAGTACAACGTGGAGGTGGACCTTATATATGTAAGTTGTGTGGGAAAGCCTTTTTTTGGCCTAGTTTATTTCGTATGCATGAAAGAACTCACACTGGAGAGAAACCGTATGAATGTAAGCAGTGTTGTAAAGCCTTCCCTATTTACAGTTCCTATCTAAGACATGAAAGAACACACACTGGGGAGAAACCATATGAATGCAAGCACTGTTCCAAAGCCTTCCCTGATTACAGTTCCTATGTAAGACATGAAAGAACTCACACTGGAGAAAAACCCTATAAATGTAAACGATGTGGAAGAGCCTTCAGTGTTTCCAGTTCCCTTCGAATACATGAAAGAACTCACACTGGAGAGAAACCCTATGAATGCAAGCAATGCGGGAAAGCATTTCATCATCTGGGAAGCTTTCAAAGACACATGATAAGGCACACTGGAGATGGACCTCATAAATGTAAGATATGTGGGAAAGGCTTTGATTGTCCTAGTTCACTGCAAAGTCATGAAAGAACTCACACTGGAGAGAAACCCTATGAATGCAAGCAGTGTGGGAAAGCGTTATCTCATCACTCAAGCTTTCGAAGTCATATGATAATGCACACTGGAGATGGACCTCACAAATGCAAGGTATGTGGGAAAGCCTTCATTTATCCCAGTGTATTTCAAGGACATGAAAGGACTCATACTGGTGAGAAACCCTATGAATGTAAAGAATGTGGTAAAGCCTTCCGTATTTCTAGTTCCCTTCGAAGACATGAAACAACTCACACTGGAGAGAAACCCTATAAATGTAAATGTGGGAAAGCCTTTATTGATTTCTATTCCTTTCAAAATCATGAAACAACTCACACTGGAGAGAAGCCATATGAGTGTAAGGAATGTGGGAAAGCATTCAGTTGTTTCACATACCTTTCTCAACATAGAAGGACTCACATGGCTGAAAAACCTTATGAATGTAAAACATGTAAGAAAGCCTTCAGTCATTTTGGTAACTTAAAAGTCCATGAAAGGATTCACACTGGAGAGAAGCCATATGAATGTAAGGAATGCAGGAAAGCATTCTCTTGGCTCACTTGCCTTCTGCGACATGAAAGAATTCACACTGGAAAGAAATCTTATGAATGTCAACAATGTGGTAAAGCCTTCACTCGTTCTCGTTTCCTTCGAGGACATGAAAAAACTCACACTGGAGAGAAGATGCATGAATGTAAGGAATGTGGGAAGGCACTGAGTTCTCTCAGTTCCTTGCATAGACATAAAAGGACTCACTGGAGAGATACTCTATAAATGTGGAAAAGCATTCATTAATTTTATTTCATTTCAGAAACGTGAAAGAAATCACATAGGAGATAAGCCTCATGAATGCAAACACATGGTAAAGCCTTAAGATGTTTCTTTTGAATATGGTTATCCCCTAACCATATGCAGGGGATTGGTTCCAGACCCCCTAAGCATACCTAAATCCACAGATGCTGTGTTCCTTTTATAAAAGGACATTTGCATGTAACCTATCCACATCCTCCTGCATCCCATAAATCATGCCTAGATTACTTAATTTTTCACCAACCCAAAGCTTTTGTAAAAGTAAAAATAAAAAGTAGGTTACTAAAATACCTCATGTGTTGTAAAAGCTATGTAAACAGTCATTTTATTGTATTTTTTTTAGAGAATCGTGATATGAAAATAATCCTGTGCTGTTGAGAACAGACCCAACCATCACAGGCCTGCCTACATAGTACATGTCACCTAGAATGTTACAGTTTCTTTTTTTCTTTTTTTTTTTTTTAAGACAGAGTTTCACTCTTATTGCCCAGGCTGGAGGGCAATGGCACAATCTCAGCTCACTGCATCCTCTGCCTCCCGGGTTCAAGCAATTCTCCTGTCTTAGCCTCCTGAGTAGCTGGGATTACAGATGCATGCCACCACACCCAGCTAATTTTTTTTTTTTTTTTTTTTTTTTTGTATTTTTAGTAGAGACGGGGTTTCATCATATTGGTCAGGCTGGTCTCGAACTCCTGACCTCAGATGATCTGCCTGCCTTGGTCTCCCAAAGTGCTGGGATTACAGGCATGAGCCTGTAATCTACAGTTTCTTTTTTTTCAACAATCATAGATTGCTTTTATTTAATGACCTGGAATCGTGTGTTAACACTTATGAAAATCCTGATCCTTCTTGCTTGATAACCCAAGGATGATGATGATGATCATGATCATGATGATGCTGATTACAGTATGGTGCCTAATATGATTCACTGAGGTGACTAGATGGGTGGCACTGTAGATAAACAGTGAGACATCAGGCTCACTTGAATCTTGACAGGATGTCAGGATGATCATCTGTGTTGGATGAACCAGGTTCTGATTGCAGATGCTGAGTTTGGAAGAGACTAAATAATACTAATGTCAGAATCTGTTCAGCATGAGGGCTGAAGATGTGTACACACTGAAGGATCTGTCTTCATATTTGCAGATATTTAGTTAGAAACATTGTTGTAGGAAGCTGGTTCTTTTTCTTTAAATATCCTTGCAGTGTTTGTTGGCATGTTATCCCTTGGGTGACACAGAGGTTTTGTTCCATTGAAGGATCTTACTTGAGGATGGCAATCTTTATTTTATTTTTATTTTTATTTATTTATTTATCATTTGAGACTGAGTTTCGTTCTTATTGCCCAGTCTGGAGTGCAGTGGCGCGATCTCGACTCACTGCAACCTCCACCTCCCAGATTCAAGCGATTCTCCTGCCTCAGCCTCCAGAGTAGCTGGGATTACAGGCACTCGCCACCATGCCTGGCTAATTTTTATTTTTAGTAGAGATGGGGTTTCACCATGTTGGTCAGGCTGGTCTCGAACTCCTGACCTCAGGTGATCCACCTGCCTCGGCCTCCCAAAGTGCTGAGATTACAGGCATGAGCCACCGTGCCCTGCGAGGATTGTAATCTTTAATACTTTTCACCTTGCAGAGGCTGTAGATGCCCCAAAAACTGCTGCACATGTTTCAAGTGTCACATCTTTGATATTACCTCTTCTAAGTCTTCTGCATCATCATTATCATCATTATCTGCAGAGAATTTCAGTATATCTTCGAGTTCCTTGTTAGTATTTATGCTCTCTTATTTGTGTTGGGATAGAAAGATTAAGGAAAGGAGAGATGAGAAGGTGGCTCAACAGTTGAGACAGTTTTATTGGGAGTAAACCTGAGAAGGGCTTCCAGCGGCAGGGTCAGGTGCAAACTTCTCTTACAGCCTGAGGCTTTTTTAAAGGGCCCAGTGGAGAAGTGTGCTTTGAAACAAAATTCTGTTAGGGAGGGGTTGGGGAAGTCCTGGCTGTTCTGTTACAGTTAGGGCCGTTATTCTCTGTTGAAGTTATGGGCGGGGCTGACATTTTCAGTTTTGGCCAGGTGGCCAAATAGAAACTTAAAGCTTAGGATGGTGGAGTGTTATAAAGATGGCGGTGCTCTTGTCCTGTCAATGTGTTCCTCAATAAAGTCTTCAAGCATGTCATAGATTGTTTTCCCCACCAACCTCCCTTGCAGCATTTGAGATATTCCTGATACTTCATCAATAGTGGAGAAGCTCCTGAAATCATTGACTTCCTCACTCCATAATGGTTTCCAACACCCAATGAAGTAGTAGGAGGAAAACATGGGTTTCTTCTCCTGGAAGCCTCCAGAAGAAGGTATTTCAATATGGGGAGAGTGGTCAGCTGTGTCACAGGTCACTGAGAATTTGAATAAGACAAGGAAAAAGGGTTGACTGTAGATTTTGGCAAGTATTTGGTCACTGGGGGCCTTGATAAGAGCTGTTTCATTGAAGTATTCATGAGAATAACTTGTAGTGAAATATATCTCAAATAGACCTCCACGATGTTGCCTAGAGGGCAGTGTTACCCTTTGAACTACCAACATTAACCACTGGAACTGCTCATCTGGAAGCCTCTTACAGTGCTGGTACAAACTAGAATACACAAAGGAAGGGATCATTTTATACGTGTTACTGTGCTACTTGCTCTATCTACTTAGTGTTCCATACATGTAATTACCTATTCCATCCTATCCCAAAGTACTGAAAATCTCCATTCTACTTTCTCTGTCTGTGAATTTGACTATTCATAGAGAGAGAGATATGTGGAAGTATGCATGTGTCCTTCCATGTCTGGCTTATTTCACTTAGAACGTTTTCAAGGTTTATCCATGTGGTAGCATGTATCAGGAACTCATTGTTTTTGTGTCTGAATAAATTTCCACTGTATGGTTAAAGCATACTTTGTTTATCCATTTTTATGTTGATAAACATGGGTTGTTTCCACAGTAATAATTTGACTGCTATCAATAAGGCTGCTGTGGATGTGGTATGTCTATGTCTGTGTGAGTCCCTGCTTTCAATTCTTTTGGATATATGTATCCCTAGGAGTGTAATTGCTGGTTCACAGAATAATTGGTGTAAACCTTTTTCAGGAACAGGTATATTGCTTTACAAAGTGGCTACAATGTTTTACATTCTCTCCAGCAATGCATAAGGGTTTCTATTTTCCACATTGTCACATATACTGGTTGTCGTATTTTTTTCATAATAGCCAATTAATGGTTCTGTACTGCTTTTTCATTGTGGTTTTGATTTGCATTTCCCTAATGACCAATAATAATGCACATTGGTTTTTGTTTTTGTTGGTTGTTTATATATTTTTTGAACCAGTTTGTTTTAAAATCCTTTGCTCATTAAAATTGAGTCATTTGTGTTTTGTTGTTGAGTTATAGGAATTCTTATTTAAAATTTTTAGTTTTTAATATTTAGAAAATTTCTTTCTTTTTTCAGCTCCCAAGTGCTTGGAAGAGAGTTGTAGGAATTCTTTATACACTGTGGGTATTAAGCCCTTATTTGATATGTGATATGCAGATGTGTTCTCCCTTTCTGTAGGTTTTCTTTTCATCTTGAGATTGTCCTTTGGTGCGCAAAAGTTTTTAATTTCGATGTAGTCCAGTTTATCTTTTATTGGTTGTCTGTGCCTTAAATGTCGTATCCAATAAATCACTGCCAAATTTAACAAAATTTTCCCCTATGTTTTCTGCTAAGTAATTTTT